GGGCGTGGGCCGCGGAGCGCTGGTCGGGAAAGTGGGCATGGGAGATGAGAGAATAACGGGGTTGCGCTCCTTTGGCTTAATAGTTTGCTCCCATTGAGACTCCTAAGATTTCCTCCTCTCTTGGAAGGAAGCTGGGTTCGGGGCGTTGGGTAGCCGCGGAGGGCCGGGGCCCCGGGGCGCGCCGGGTGCTAGGTGTGCGCCGTGCGTCGCGGGGGGGGGGATGGGGGTGGGGGCGGGCTCCGCCCCTGGCAGGGGGCCTGAGCGCGCGCGAGGAGCAGCCGCTGCCGCCGCTCGGGGTCGCCTGGAGCCCCAGATTCCCGAGCGCTCGGCTCGCATGGCAGCCGCTTCGGCGCCCGGCCCCGCGGCCAGCTAGGGGCGGCCCCGCGCTCCCTCACGGCCCCTCGGCGGCGCCCGTCGGATCCGGCCTCTCTCTGCGCCCCGGGGCGCGCCACCTCCCCGCCGGAGGTGAGGACTGCGGGGACAGGGCGCGGTGGGGATTCCAGGCCCCGCGCCGCCGCCGAACCCAGCGCGGCGGAGATAGAAAGGGGACGTGGGAGAGAGTGGTGGTGGCGGGGGGGGGGGCTGTCGGAGCTGTGGGGCGGAGACTGCTCGCTGCCGGGAACCGTCCTTCCCTCCGGCCCCCGCGTCCCCTCCGTGCTCGAGGCCGCCTCTCGGCGCTGTCCCCATCCCGCGGACCCCTCCGTCCTGACTACGATCCCAACCCCAGCCATTCCCGCGCCTGGCCTCGCTCCGCGATGCCCATCTTTCCCCTCCTTGCAGACCCCGCTCCCGGGTTCCTGTCTTCGCTCTCCTCGCTCTCTTCGCCTGCTCAACCCTTCCCTGCCCCCATCCTCCCGCTACCCCCATCCCCTTCTTCTGTCCCGGCGCCCCTCTCCCTCGTCGGCTCCTGTCACTTGGAACCCGTATCCGTGCCGCTATCTCCGCGTCCGGCCGCCTCCCAACCGGTGCCGTCCCACAGGTGTCCACGCGTCCGGCCGTCCATCCGTCCGTCCCTCCTGGGGCCGGCGCTGACCATGCCCAGCGGCTGCCGCTGCCTGCATCTCGTGTGCCTGTTGTGCATTCTGGGGGCTCCCGGTCAGCCTGTCCGAGGTGAGCGCGCCCGCTGGGCTCCAGTCGCGGCCGGGATGAGTTTCTGTGTTATGTCCTGCCCTAGGGTTGAGTCCGCTCAGTTACTGGAACCCCAATCCTCTCCTGAGTCCCGCATCCCAGCGAGCTGTGCCCTGACTCAGACTCACCCCTCCCACATCAATCTCTTGCAGCCGATGACTGCAGCTCCCACTGTGACCTGGCCCACGGCTGCTGTGCACCTGACGGCTCCTGCAGGTACCTGTCCTGAGCACGTGCCCCCAAACCCTTTGGTACCCATTTCTAAGCCCTTCACGTGCACAACAGTGTCTAGGGGCTTCAGACTCTACTCTTCATGCCTCATCACTCCTATGGCTGACTGGCCAGTCCCCCTTTCCCCTTTACCTCACCTCTCTTGCTTCTTCTAGTTTTTATCTCCCCACTTCTTTAATCTCCCAAGTCTGATCCAGGGATTGTCTGAACTCCTGACAGGGAGAGAGACCTAAAGCTTGAGAGAGCTTGGGGATTGGGTGCCATGAGGAAATGGAAAGATAAAGGAAAAAGGGAAAGAGAAATGGTTTAGCCTGGAAAAGAAATGCTGCAGGGAGAGTTGCTGGGGAGAAACACTTACAATGAAAGAGGATCTTTCTTGATGAGTTTGAGTAGTTGACTCACTGGGAGATTGGGCAAATTCTGTAGCAGGAGGAAAGTGGACATAAGGAAATGAGTTGATGAGGCAGGTAGTTCAATTGGCTGGGGGTCTTTGAGACTCTTCACCCCTGGAGGGCTTTTAAAATATGGGTCAAGTGTTTGCCCTGGAATCATGGTGGGAGGATAGTCCTGATGACCTTTTTTGTTTTTATTTTTATTTTTTGTTTTTGAGACAGAGTCTCGCTTTGTTGCCAAGGCTGGAGTGCAGTGGCGCGATCTCAGCTCACTGCAGCCTCTGCCTCTTGTGTTCAAGTTCCCCTGCCTCAGCCTCCTCAATAATGGATTACAGATGCACACCACCATGCCCGGGTAATTTTTTGTATTTTTTGTAGAGACGGGGTTTCACCCAGTTGGCCAGGCTGGTCTTGAACTCCTGACCTCAAGTGATCCACCTGCCTCGACCTCCCAAAGTGCTGGGATTACAGGCGTGAGCAACCACGCCCCGGCCCTGATGGCCTTTCAAGGTCATTCTTCTTTAAATGTTTGTGAGCACCTCAGACATGCCAGGAGGGGTACTGGAGGCATTTACAGACATCTTATTTCTTCCTCTACTCAACCCTGCAAGGTGTATCCCCAATTTACAGGTGAGAAAACTGAGGCTCAGGTTAAAGTACAGAACCAGGGTTTGAGTGCTGGTGTCTGATGGTCTGATTCCGTATATGTGTCCTATGACCCTGCACAGTCCTACACCTACCTGGGACAGGTCTGCTTTCCCTTAGGGGCTGTCATATGTCCTCTTGGTTTCTAGAAGCTCTGGTTCTGTCTCCTCCATTTCTTCACATCCATGACCCAGAGCCCTGACCCTGTGCTTCTCCCCGTCAGGTGTGACCCGGGCTGGGAGGGGCTGCACTGTGAGCGCTGTGTGAGGATGCCTGGCTGCCAGCACGGTACCTGCCACCAGCCATGGCAGTGCATCTGCCACAGTGGCTGGGCAGGCAAGTTCTGTGACAAAGGTAGGGGGGAGGAAGGGTAGCTTTTGGTTGGGTTATCCCAGAGCCTTTCCTGTCCCCTCTCCAGATGAACATATCTGTACCACGCAGTCCCCCTGCCAGAATGGAGGCCAGTGCATGTATGACGGGGGCGGTGAGTACCATTGTGTGTGCTTACCAGGCTTCCATGGGCGTGACTGCGAGCGCAAGGCTGGACCCTGTGAACAGGCAGGGTGAGTGCTGGGCCCTCAGGGTGAGTGGAAGGGGTTATCATGTCCTCTCTCACCCCTACCACAGCTCCCCATGCCGCAATGGCGGGCAGTGCCAGGACGACCAGGGCTTTGCTCTCAACTTCACGTGCCGCTGCTTGGTGGGCTTTGTGGGTGCCCGCTGTGAGGTAAATGTGGATGACTGCCTGATGCGGCCTTGTGCTAACGGTGCCACCTGCCTTGACGGCATAAACCGCTTCTCCTGCCTCTGTCCTGAGGGCTTTGCTGGACGCTTCTGCACCATCAACCTGGATGACTGTGCCAGCCGCCCATGCCAGAGAGGGGCCCGCTGTCGGGACCGTGTCCACGACTTCGACTGCCTCTGCCCCAGTGGCTATGGTGGCAAGACCTGTGAGCTTGTCTTACCTGTCCCAGACCCCCCAACCACAGTGGACACCCCTCTAGGGCCCACCTCAGCTGTAGTGGTACCTGCCACGGGGCCAGCCCCCCACAGCGCAGGGGCTGGTCTGCTGCGGATCTCAGTGAAGGAGGTGGTGCGGAGGCAAGAGGCTGGGCTAGGTGAGCCTAGCTTGGTGGCCCTGGTGGTGTTTGGGGCCCTCACTGCTGCCCTGGTTCTGGCTACTGTGTTGCTGACCCTGAGGGCCTGGCGCCGGGGTGTCTGCCCCCCTGGACCCTGTTGCTACCCTGCCCCACACTATGCTCCAGCGTGCCAGGACCAGGAGTGTCAGGTTAGCATGCTGCCAGCAGGGCTCCCCCTGCCACGTGACTTGCCCCCTGAGCCTGGAAAGACCACAGCACTGTGATGGAGGTGGGGGCTTTCTGGCCCCCTTCCTCACCTCTTCCACCCCTCAGACTGGAGTGGTCCGTTCTCACCACCCTTCAGCTTGGGTACACACACAGAGGAGACCTCAGCCTCACACCAGAAATATTATTTTTTTAATACACAGAATGTAAGATGGAATTTTATCAAATAAAACTATGAAAATGCAAGTGGGCTCCTATGCCAGAAAAACCCACCTGGC